AAAGTCTTGCTCTGTCACCCAGGCTGGAGTGCAGTGGTGCAATCTCAGCTCACTGCAACCTCCGCCTCTTGGGCTCACGCCATTCTCATGCCTCAGCCTCCCGAGTAGCTGGGACTACAGGTGCATGTCACCCTGCCCGGCTAATTTTTGTATTTTTAGTAGAGACAGGGTTTCACCATGTTGGCCAGGGTGGTCTCGAACTCCTGACCTCAGGTATCTGCCCACCTCAGCCTCCCAAAGTGCTAGGATTACAGGCGTGAGCCACTGCGCCTAGCCTGTTCCATTTTTATAACTTCTATTTCTTTGCTGAGATTTCAATTTTTCCACTTATTTCAAGAGCATTTGCAATTTGTTGTGGAAACATTTTTATGATGCCTGTTTTAAAATCCTTGTCAGATAATTCTGACACCTGACTCTTCCTGGTGCCGCCCTTAGTTGGTTGTCTCTTACTGAAATGGTCGTGTCCCTGGGTCTTCATATGATGAGTGATTCTTAACTGTATCTTCTCTCAAGGGTTTTCATTCCAACGACAGTTCAGTTCTCAGAGTTCTTGCAAAGCTCTTCCGTGTCATTCTTCTGGTGCTGCTGGGACTCCCACTCAAACCCTAATCCTACCCCTACCCCTAACTCTGCTAGTGCCATCTGCTGGCACAGAGGACGCCTCCTTGGCTGTCTGGGGCCACTGCCTTCTGTGGTGGTGGCATGGCTGAAGCCGACGGGCCCGGGTGGAGGGCAGAGACGCAGGGCTTCACTGATGCTGTGCTGTGGGCAGGTTGGACCATCTCTGCCTGATGGTTGGGTCTAGTCCCATCAGCAGCTTGATCAGTGTGGGAGGAAACCCACAGCCTGCACCCTCCCCATGTCTGGTGATGCTCAGGCCAGCAAGGCATTGGCTGCTCTGCTCACGGCTGAGAGGCAGAGCTGCTGATTCGCTCTGGAAAGGCTGTGGCTGTCCCCATTGGACCCTGGAGGTCCTTGGCAGCTCCCACTTCTGTATATGTGACTCTGGGCTGTGACCTCTGCCATTGCCCCAGCTAAGCAGCGAGAGCTTGCTGAAGCCCAGAGGGCTGTGGGACCATGAGGGCAGCTCTCTGGACCCTGGGACTCGGGCCCCTTCTTCTGAATCTCTGGGCAGTCCCCATTGGTAAGTTTCTGCTTCCTTCATCCATGGAACTTTGGCCCCTCTAACTGGACCTGTCTGTCTGTAGGTGGACCAGGTGCTCTGAGGCTGGCGTACAGACACAGCACGTGCGACGGAGTGGTGTTGGTCCGACACCACGGGGCATGGGGATACGTGTGCAACCAGGAGTGGACGCTGGCAGAGGCCTCTGTCGTGTGCAGGCAGCTGGGCTGCGGCCCTGCCGTGGGCGCCCCCAAGTATGTCCCGCTGCCTGGAGAGATGGCCCAGCCCTGGCTTCACAACGTGTCCTGCCGGGGCAACGAGTCCTCCCTCTGGGAGTGCAGCCTTGGCTCATGGTGCCAGAGCCCGTGCCCCCACGCATGGGTGGTGGTCGCGCTGTGCTCCAGTAAGTAGGGAGGAGTGAAGGGGACGGGGCTGTACCTTAAGGAGGACCGGCCTGTGCTCCACAGACGGCACTTTCCGGGAGCTCCGGCTGGTGAAGGGCCGCAGTCCCTGCGCGGGACTCCCCGAGATCAGAAACGTGAATGGGGTGGACCGCCTCTGTGTCCTGCATGTGGAGGAGGCCATGGTGTTCTGCCGGGAGCTGGGGTGCGGCCCTGTGCTCCAGGCCCCCCGCCGGGACGTGGGCGTCGTCAGGAAGTACCTGGCCTGCAGGGGTACCGAGCCCACCATCCGCAGCTGCAGACTGGACAACAACTTCCGCAGCGGCTGCGACCTGCGGCTGGACGCAGAGGTGGTCTGCTCAGGTGAGGCTGCCACCTGATGTTCCCAGTGACCCTGTCTCCTGCCTGAGAGGACGTCTGCCCCCAGGACACACCGAGGCCCGACTGGTGGGCGGCGAGCACCCCTGCGCCGGGCGCCTGGAGGTGACCTGGGGCACCGTCTGTGATGCGGCCCTGGACCTGGCCACGGCCCACGTGGTGTGCCGGGAGCTGCAGTGTGGGGCGGTCGTGTCCACGCCCGAGGGCGCCCGCTTCGGCCGGGGCTCGGGGCCGGTGTGGACGGAGGCCTTCCGCTGTGCGGGCAACGAGTCGCTGCTGTTCCACTGCCCACGGGGGCGTGGGAGCCAGTGTGGGCATGGTCACGACGCGGGGCTCAGGTGCTCAGGTGAAGTCCTGTGTGTGGGCTCTGAAGGCTCATGCAAGCCAGGCTGACTCCTCCTCTCCCCCAGAGTTCAGGATGGTCAACGGCAGCAGCAGCTGTGAGGGCCGCGTGGAGTTCCAGGTGCAGGGGTCCTGGGCACCCCTCTGTGCCACCCACTGGGACATAGCAGATGCCACCGTCCTCTGCCACCAGCTCAACTGTGGCAACGCGGTGGCCGCACCTGGAGGAGGCCATTTTGGGGACGGGGACGCTGCCATCTGGCCTGATGCCTTTCACTGTGAGGGGACAGAGTCCTACTTGTGGAATTGCCCAGTAAGCACCCTGGGGGCCCCGGCCTGTGCCCCGGGAAACACAGCCTCCGCGGTCTGCTCAGGTGGGTGCAGCCAGGACGGTGGACCAGGAGGGCATCTTGGGCCCCTGTGCGTCCCCATCCCCAGGTCTGGCCCACGCCCTGCGACTGAGGGAAGGACAGAGCCGCTGTGACGGCCGCGTGGAGGTCTCCCTGGATGGCGTGTGGGGCCGCGTCCTGGACGATGCCTGGGACCTGCGCGGCGCGGGCGTGGTGTGCCGGCAACTCGGGTGCAGAGGGGCCCAGCAAGCCTATGACGCACCTGCCCCCAGCCGCGGATCCGTCCAGGTGGCGCTGAGCCGCGTGCGCTGTCTGGGCACCGAAACCCGCCTGACTCAGTGCAACGTGTCCGCGACCCTGCAGGAGCCCGCGGGGACCTCGCGGGACGCCGGCGTGGTGTGCTCCGGTGAGGTCGGAACCGCGTCCCCCATGGCCCGTCGCCACGGGATCCCGGGCGCCCTGACTCTGTCTCTCCACAGGGAGCCTCAGGGTGCGGCTGGCCGCGGGGCCGGGGCGCTGCACGGGGGCGCGTGGGGCACCGTGTGTGACGATGCCTGGGACCTGCGGGACGCGCACGTGGTCTGCAGGCAGCTGGGCTGTGGCCGCGCCCTGAGCGCCCTGGGGGCCGCACACTTCGGAGCCGGGGCAGGGCGCATCTGGCTGGACGAGCTGGGCTGCCAGGGCCACGAGTCTGCGCTGTGGCAGTGCCCGTCGGCGGGCTGGGGGCGGCACGACTGGAGGCACAAGGAGGACGCCGGCGTCTTCTGCTCAGGTGAGCGGCCGTTGGGTATGGAATGATCATGCCACTCCCTGGCCTGACTGTGCTTGCCTTGCAGAGTCGGTGGCTCTGAGGCTGCGAGGTGGGACCTGCTGCTGTGCTGGGTGGCTGGACGTGTTCTACAATGGGACCTGGGGCGCCATGTGCAGCAATGCCCTGAAGGACCTCTCCTTGTCCATCATCTGCAAGCAGCTGGGGTGTGGGGTGTGGGGAGTGGGGCTGGCTGGAGAACAGGCCCTTCCCCTCTGCGGGCACCGGGACCGCCTGGGTGGACAACATCGAGTGCCGCAGGCTGCCCAACTCCACTCTGTGGCAATGCCCTTCCCACCCATGGCACCCGCACTCTTGCGACCTTCGAGAGCAGGTCTGGATTACCTGTGCAGGTGGGCATTAGAGCGAAGCTCTCAGAGCTGCTGTTTAACCCGCAGGATTGTCAGAGGACAGGCCACAGGCTGCTGGGGAGCCCCTCAACTGCTCCTCCTGGCTCGGCTGCCCAGGTACCCCTCTGTCCTTGTCGCTGTCCTCCTTCAGCCCCCGCAGTGACCGCAGCCCCTTTTGCAGAGGAGGGCGCACTGCGCGTGCGCGGGGGCGAGGACCGCTGCTCCGGGCGCGTGGAGCTCTGGCACGCGGGCTCCTGGGGCACCGTGTGCGACGATGGCTGGGACCTGGCGGACGCGGAGGTCGTGTGCCGCCAGCTGGGCTGTGGTCGGGCCGTCGCCGCCCTGGGGGCCGCCGCCTTTGGCCCTGGCTCCGGGCCCGTGTGGCTGGACGAGGTGGGGTGCCGGGGCAGCGAGGCGTCCCTGTGGGGCTGCCCTGCGGAGCGGTGGGGACGCGGAGACCGCGCGCACGAGGAGGACGCGGGCGTGCGCTGCTGGGGTGAGTGGGGGGCGGTGGGAAGTCGGTCATGGACCCAGCTGGCTCAAGACCTCTCCTTTCTCAGAGCCTGGCCCAGGCCCCCCACTGCCTGCAGCTCCCTTCCGGACATTCTGGGTGGTCAGTGTCGTCCTGGGATCCCTTCTTGGTCTTCTCCTTCTGGGCCTCATGGCTTTTCTGATTCTGCCTCGAGTCACACAAGCCATGCAGAGGGGTAAGCGTGAGCCCACCCTGATCCCATCAACTGCCTGTGTGTGACCATGCTCACCTTGCCTCAGGTCTGGGAAGATCCGAGGTATCTCCTGGAGAAGCCATCTATGATGTCATTGGGGAAATGCCGCCAGCAGGACTGTACGAGGAAATCATGGAGGCCGAGGCTGTGCTCCAAGATGAGGAGGACGGAAGTGTGGTGAAGGTGGACACAGAAGCCGCAGGTGGGTTTGTGCTCCAGCTCAGGGGTGAGCTCCTGATTTGGTCACGCGGTGTCTCTTGCGCCAGTTTCAGGGGAGGTGTCTAACCTCCTGGAGGGACAGTCTATACGTGCGGAGGGAGGACACAGCAGACCTGTTTCTCAGGGATATGACGAGGCTGCGTTTCCTCTGGAGGAGATGACGTTGTAAAGCAACCTGAGGATGAGATACACCAGCTGGCTGTCGAAATCACAGCTCTTCATTTTCTTGTACAATTGTAGTGGATTTCGTGAGAACACCTTGGATGCCTTTCTCTTGCAATGTCCTCCATGTCCATGTAAAATCCAGTCCTTCCAGGCCCTGCCTGGCTCTAAACCTCATCCCCTTCGAGGGCCATCTGCTGTGGACAGTTGTGCTGTGTAACCTTCAGATTTCCCACACATTACAGCAAATGCAAATACACATAGAAATCAGTGGTTCCATTTGTGGTTTAGAGACACATGGTGCCATCTTCATCTTCCGCTCCACAGCTCGCTTCTGGCACCCAGCAGTGGGTTGCAGAGCTCCCCATGCCAGAACCTTCCTCTTTTTTCTTAAAAACTCTTCTTAATTGAATCCAAAGTATCTTTTAAATGTTCTACTTGTGTAATCATGTCATCTGTGAATATTCAGATTTATCTTCTCCTTCCAATCCGTGTACATTTAATCTCTTTTTCTGTGCCTTATTTCGGGGGCTGGGACCCTTCAGTCCAGTGTTGAAGAGAGGCAGCCAGTGGAGGTCTTGTCTCATTCAAGGACTCAGAGCAAATGTGTTCCACATTTAATTTCACTATGAAATATAATATTTGATGTTCAGTTTTGTAGATGCTATTTATCAGATCAAGGAAAGCCCAGTCTATACCTAATTTGTTAAGGGTTTTGCTTTTTATCATAAGTGTTGACTTTTATCAAATTCTTTTTTGTATCTATTAAGATGATAGATGATTGATTTTCATATGTTAAATTAACCATGGGTTAAACAAACTTACCTTTATCATGATATATTATTCTTTTTGTATTTCACAGGAATTAGTTTGGTAATATGTTGGGTCAATGTTTAAAAAAGAAAATGATGTGTAATTTTTTTCTTTTATTGTAGTATTTCTGTTTAATTTTTGGTATGAGGATTATTCAGGTCTCATAAGAGTTAGGAGTATATTCTCTTTTAAAAAATATTTGCTAATTTACACTCCCACCAACAGTGTAAAAGTGTTCTTATTTCTCCACATCCTCTCCAGCATCTGTTGTTTCCTGACTTTTTAATAATCGCCATTCTAACTGGCATGAGATGATATCTCATTGTGGTTTTGATTTGCATTTCTCTAATGACCAGTGATGATGAACTTTTTTTCATATGTTTGTTGGCTGCATAAATGTCTTCTTTTGAGAAGTGTCTGTTCATATCCTTCACCCACTTTTTGATGGGGTTGTTTGCTTTTACCTTGTAAATTTGTTTAAGTTCCTTGTAGATTCTGGACATTAGCCCTTTGTCAGATGGATAGATTGCAAAAATTTTCTCCCATCCCGTAGGTTGCCTGTTCACTCTGATGACCTATCAATGATAGACTGGATAAAGAAAATGTGGCACATATACACCATGGAATATTATGCAGCCAGAAAAAAGGATGAATTCATGTCCTTTGCAGGGACGTGGATGAAGCTGGAAAACATCATTCTCAGCAAACTAACACTGGAACAGAAAACCAAACACTGCATGTTCTCACTCATAAGTGGGAGTTGAACAATGAGAACACATGGACACGGGGAGGGGAACATCACACACTGGGGCCTGTCAGGGGGTGGGGGGCTAGGGAAGGGATAGCATGAGGAGAAACACCTAAGGTAGATGACGGGTTGATGGGTGCAGCAAACCACCACGACACGTGTATACCTATGTAACAAACCTGCACATTCTGCACAGGTACCCCAGAACTTAAAGAATAATTTAAAAAAATTTGCAAGAGTTTATGTAGCATTGGTTTTATTTCTTCTTAA